TAGTATCCACTAGCCTGATCCAGCAGGCAGCATCTCCAGGCAGCAAGAAGTGAGACAAACCAGGAGGTGCTAGCCTGGGGTCTCTGCCTCAGCACCAACCACCTGCTGGGGCCTCCTCTGGACCTCCTCACCTGCTGAGTGTCTGAGCATCCACATGTGTCTGCCTGTGTCCTCGGGGGACAGTGACCCTCTGGTTGTCTGCTGTATCTCCATCTTCTTGATTTCATTCATTTAATAAATGTTTCTGAAACACCTGGGGGCATGTCGTGTCTATCGGGGTGTCCCTCTTCACCTCTAGGTTTGTCTGTGTGACTACACAGTCACATCTGTTCACAGCAGGCTGTGTCTGTCTTTCTGCATCTCATGTGTAATTGCTTCCTCGAAGGCACACTCTCTCTCTCTCTCTTCCTCTCTCTCTGTTTCTCTTTTGTGTCTGTCTCTCCCTGTATGTCTCTTGGTGCCTCTCTGTTTGTGTCTTCATTCATTGATTCATTCGTTCAGTCATACGGTATCTCAGACATTCCTGGAGGCCCCCGAAGAGTTCACAGCCCGGTAGGGGAGACAGACGCTAGCCCAGCCTAGTTTGATCAGGGCTGGGAGACAGGAAGGTGCTGGAGGCTGAGGGTGTGTGGATGAGTGGGGAGATGGGGTTCAGAGAAGGTTTAGATGATGGGACGATGAACGTGTCTTTGGGTGTGGAGACATCCCAGGATTGGAAGCTGTGTGGGTGGTGTGTGTTGGGGTAGGGGGAGGGAAGGGAAGTCAAAAGGCCATATGTGCCACCCTCAGATTAGAGCAGAGTGCTGGGAGGGGTGAAGGAAGAAGGCCAACAAGACACCAATCATTCAAAATTAAGGGTTCCAGACTTCTAGTTCTCTCCTCCCTCAGACCCAGAAGTGTAGATCTCCAGCAACTGAGGATCACCCTGTTTCCATCACGATTACCTAGGAAGAGACCCGCCCACATAGGGAGGGTGGGACGAAGAAATACTGGCCAGGCTGGGTGGCCGGGATGCTTAGGACTCAGTAAGGAGAACCAGCCAGGCAGCACATCACAGCGGGAGGAGCTGTCCCAGGTGGCCCAGCTCAGCAATGGCAATGGGGGTCCCCAGAGTCATTCTGCTCTGCCTCTTTGGGGCTGCGCTCTGCCTGACAGGTACGCAAACTTCTGAATCCAGTAGTGAGAAGCCCTGCTGACTCTGCCACGCCTCTCTCCCCAGGGTCCCAAGCCCTGCAGTGCTACAGCTTTGAGCACACCTACTTTGGCCCCTTTGACCTCAGGGCCATGAAGCTGCCCAGCATCTCCTGTCCTCATGAGTGCTTTGAGGCTATCCTGTCTCTGGACACCGGTAAGGAGCGGGAGCCGGGGGACAGGGATGAGAAGCAGAGCACGAGCCCCGATCCCGCCCCCAGGGTATCGCGCGCCGGTGACCCTGGTGCGGAAGGGCTGCTGGACCGGGCCTCCTGCGGGCCAGACGCAATCGAACGCGGACGCGCTGCCGCCAGACTACTCGGTGGTGCGCGGCTGCACAACTGACAAATGCAACGCCCACCTCATGACTCATGACGCCCTCCCCAACCTGAGCCAAGGTGCGCGGGAGAGCGGGGCTGGGCTCCGGGAGTGCCTGAGTGTGCATCTACGCTCTCTTGCCAGCACCCGACCCGCCGACGCTCAGCGGCGCCGAGTGCTACGCCTGTATCGGGGTCCACCAGGATGACTGCGCTATCGGCAGGTCCCGACGAGTCCAGTGTCACCAGGACCAGACCGCCTGCTTCCAGGGCAATGGCAGAATGACAGTTGGTAAGGGGCTGGAAGGGTGGAAGGGCCTGGGCTGACCGTTCCTCACTGCTTTGCCCACCTCCAGGCAATTTCTCAGTCCCTGTGTACATCAGAACCTGCCACCGGCCCTCCTGCACCACCGAGGGCACCACCAGCCCCTGGACAGCCATCGACCTCCAGGGCTCCTGCTGTGAGGGGTACCTCTGCAACAGGAAATCCATGACCCAGCCCTTCACCAGTGCTTCAGCCACCACCCCTCCCCGAGCACTACAGGTCCTGGCCCTGCTCCTCCCAGTCCTCCTGCTGGTGGGGCTCTCAGCATAGACCGCCCCTCCAGGATGCTGGGGACAGGGCTCACACACCTCATTCTTGCTGCTTCAGCCCCTATCACATAGCTCACTGGAAAATGATGTTAAAGTAAGAATTGCACTCCTGTCCCTCTGGCCTTCCATCTCTCCCGCCCTTGTGCCCCACAACCTGGCCAACAGTACTGGAAGAAACTGGACACAGTCACCAGCATCCCCGGGGAGGGCAAAACAGCCATGTCGTGCCCCGATGAAGAGCAATTCTGATCACAGCTGTTACTCACTGAGCACCAGCCAGGCACCAGGCACCCCATAACACGGCTTCCTGTGCTCTCCCTCCAGAGCCTGTCGCAGCTCTAGGAGGGAGCTATACAATGATGTCTTTATTAGTGTCATCATGAGAAGCCCAATAAGCAGTATGCCCTAACAGTTAGTAGGCCAGGCTCTGGAGCTAAGCTGCATGGGTTCAAATCCCAGCTCCACCATTCAGCCTGCAGAGACCATGAGCGAGTTACTTAAGCCAGGCTCTGGAGCTAAGCTGCATGGGTTCAAATCCCAGCTCCAGCATTCAGCCTACAGAGACCATGGGTGAGTTACTTAAGCCAGGCTCTGGAGCTAAGCTGCATGGGTTCAAATCCCAGCTCCACCATTCAGCCTGCAGAGACTGTGGGTGAGTTACTTGAGCTCTCTGTGCCAATATTTTCTCACCTATAAGGTGGAGGTGAAAATAAACTCTATAACATGACAAGAACTACTTCACAGTAGTTGCAGTGAGGATTCAACGAGATGAACATTTAGTACTTGGGACACAGCAGTGGCCCAGTGTAAATGGGCTACTTGTCATAAGCCCTAAGTCACAGGTCAACAAACTGAGAGGCAAAAGCACTTGGTTGAGCTTGTGTATCTAGTGAGTATGGATTCAGGGACCAGATTCCCAGCCCCACGAACTGCTAAGCAACCCCACCTCCTAAACACATGAGTGCCGATTAACTTCACAGAAAAACACACAAGGCAAAGTTCAGCGAGGTGAAATTCTCCAAGCTATAAAGATCAGGGAAGACTTCCTGGAGGAATTCACCCTTGAGCAAAATCCTAAAGGATCAATAGTAGCTGGCAAAAAGAAGCAGGAGGAAGCGCATTCTAGGTAGAGGAGACAGCCTGGACAAAGGTCTGAGGGAGGAAGGAGCACAAGGAGTGCAGGACACTTTCATGAGTGCAGGACACTTTCATAACTGCATGAACTTCATAGAGATGGGATCCTTTAGCATGTTCTCTGTGCACATGCTTGACCATGTTCTTTCACATGCTTTTTGCCACTTGATCTTTCCAGCAACTCAGTGAGAGAAGCAAAAAAGTAAGTTGCATCCTGCTATTGTCTGAATGTTTGTGTCTCCCCAAAATTCATCTTTTGAAACCTAATTACCAAAGTGATATTACTGGGAGGTGGGGCCTTTGGGAGGTGGTGAGATCATGAGGGTGGAGCCCCCATGAATAGGATTAGTGCCCTTATAAAAGAGGCCCTGGAGAGCTGCCTTGCCCCTTCCACCACATGAGAACACAGCCAGCAGGTGCCTATAAGCAAGAAAGTGGGTTCTCACCAGCCATCGAATCTGCTGGTGCATTGATTGCAGACTTCCCAGACTCCAGAGCTATGAGACATAAATTTCTGTTGTGTATAAGCCATACAGTCTATGGTATTTTGTTACAGCAGCCTG